TTGCTATCTCTAGGAATTAGCTAACTCTGAAAGGGGCAATTCCTCCCCAGGTCCCCAAGGCCCCAAGATGTCAAAGCATCATAAAATACAGAAAACAGAAACTAAAATCCATGGTTAATACACACCTCCCTTCACACACACCCTTTACTCCCGGCTCCAGTAGCCCCAGAAATGCTCTAGACGAAGTAAGTTCTGTAGTGCATCTCTCAACAATATGCCGCCACCCATAGCCCTGGCTGAGGAGAGCCACCAAACCTGGTACTATGCGACCATGGTCCTTCCCCTGGTCACTGGATAGTGATCGCACCCAACACAGGCACCCCCATCTACAGGGTGGCTGGAGATCTATGACCATTGTGGCGTACCTGGACCAATCAATAAACTGGACCAATTGGATTTCCATTTTTAGGGATTTAAATTCAGAGCCACAAAAGGAGATTGTCAGTTGATGATGAGCTAAGACACCCTGAAGTATACTCACAACCTTAGCAAGCCATGTGCAGTCTAGTGCTCCACCCCTCTACCCACCCCGTCCAACCCCCACCAAAATACTAACAAAATACAACACACTAGTTCATCATCTAGACCATAATAACTCGCTGGGGATAGTGCTGGAAGTTTTTGTTTGTTTAACATTTCTTTCAAATACTAAGATTAACGGAGTTGCATAGTGAAAAAAACTGTAGGAAAGGGTCGGACTTAGGCCTGGAGTGAAGGGCACAAGATGCTTTTATTTTAAACCCCTAAAAGTGTTGCAAAGTGTTTTTAATTTCATATAAATAGTTAAGGATCACATGAACACAATCCAGTACAAATGGGTCCAGGAGCTTCAACGAGCGTTCCAGCTTCTTCGTAACGTTCCCACACCGTGCAGCAAGCGGAGGGAAGAGAACTTCCGGCGCCCCCACCTACCGCTCCCCAGCCGTGTCCCGCTGCTCTAAATCTGCAGACTTGATCGATTGCTTCTGCCTGGGCGGTACCGCCCGAATTGACTGCTCCTGTCTGATGCGTCCCCGGGCGCGGGAAACGAGTTTCAATCCACTTTCCTGACCCCAACCATCCTGCCCAGTCTCCGCTTCCCCGTCTTGTACACCCCTAACTCCTGAGGCTCCTCCGAATCACGCGAGTGGAAGCGGAGAAGCTCAAGTGGCCGCCATGTCAGAGGCTTATTTCCGAGTGGAGTCGGGTGCGCTGGGGCCTGAGGAGAACTTTCTTTCTTTGGACGACATCCTGATGTCCCACGAGAAGCTGCCGGTGCGCACGGAGACCGCCATGCCTCGCCTTGGCGCTTTCTTCCTGGAGCGGAGCGCAGGCGCCGAGACTGACAACGCGGTCCCACAGGTGAGCCTTTGGGTGCGGGGTCCTGCCCGGAATATCTAATTTTTTTTTTTTTTTTTTGAGACAGGGTTTTGCTCTGTTGCCCAGGCTGGAGTGCAGTGGTGTGATATGGCTCACTGCAGCCTTGACCTCCCAGGCTCCAGAGATCCTCCCACCTCAGCCACCTATGTGGCTGGTATTGCAGGTACATGCCACCATGTCCAGCTAATTTTTGTAGTTTTTAAAATCTACATTCATGCATGCTGCAGGGTTCCAAGCTTGAACTACCCTTGTGGCTGGCAAAAGGACTTTTTGACAACAAGCGACGGATCCTTTCTGTGGAACTCCCCAAGATCTACCAAGAGGGTTGGAGGACTGTGTTCAGTGCAGATCCCAATGTGGTGGACCTCCACAAAATGGGGCCCCATTTCTACGGGTTTGGCTCCCAGCTCCTGCATTTTGACAGTCCCGAGAATGCAGACATTTCCCAGTCTCTGCTGCAGGCAAGTAATGGGTGTGAAAACCTGTGGTGCTGACCCTGACTTGTCTTACTCCCTTGTTTCCCAGACTTTTATCGGACGTTTTCGCCGCATCATGGACTCCTCACAGAATGCTTACAACGAAGACACTTCAGCCCTGGTAGCCAGGCTAGACGAGATGGAGAGGGGCTTATTTCAAACAGGGCAGAAAGGACTGAATGACTTTCAGTGTTGGGAGAAGGGGCAGGCTTCTCAGATCACAGCTTCCAACCTCGTTCAGAATTACAAGAAGAGAAAATTCACTGATATGGAAGACTGAAAGCCGGAAGAACACAGAATGGCTCCTCACAGACGTATCCCTCCGTGTGTCCTTGATAGGAGCTGGTTGACCTTGTACAGAACCAGAATCCTGTCCCATTTCATGGCTTATTTCCTGTGGCCATAGAGAATTATAGGGAACTGGACATGCTGGAGGATGTGGGTGTCCCTGGCTCTGTGAGTCTTCCAGGACCGTCCCACCCTGCTGACCCACAGCCCAGGCCCTTTAACCCAAGAACCCATGGCCAAGGAGAAATCAAAGTCCTTCCTAAATAAGAATCACTGCCATATAATATATCACAGTAGAGTTGCAACTGAGATTCCTTGTGTCTGGGAGTTTGGACAGCTTCAGATGTACAGTTTCACTAGCCACAAAGCACAGGTACAAACTGGGTCATCGCCTGTTCACAAAATGCTCTCTTGATCTTATTTGCCTCATCTTCCTCATGGTTGTACAGAGGATAGCACCCCACCATGCCAGCCTGACTTGGAGATATCTCCTGCTGCCTGCCTGCAGGGAGTTACCCCAGTTTCCAAAAACAGTCGCCCAGATAAAGGAGGAAAAGGGAAAGGCAGACGAATGGCATGGCTTTTACTAAAGAAAAGATGTTGGCCTCATACTCTATACTCAGGGCTTAATGAACTGGAATCTGCATAACTCAGCAGTCAACCCAGAAGGGAAATGGTTAAACTGAGCTTGTTATTGCCTCGGAGAGCCTAAGAGCACCCGCACACTTAATTCTACTCCCTGTCTAGAAAAGCTGTCAGGGAGTCGTTTGGAATTGCAATGTAGTTATTAAGGGCTGTTAACCAGCCTGCATTACATCTGGAAGTCAGGACTTGGGTGCTGACTATGAAGGGCCCTGTTTTCAAAATCTAACATTGCAAGTGTAAATGGGCAAGAAGCCTCCGTTGTGCTTTTTTTTTCCTCTTCAGTAACTTTTGCAACATTATTGCATAGAAGATCCCTGACCATTTACTAGGAACCTGGTTAAGCAAGCACTAATCTCTTTTCCTGGAGATCAAGGATGCAACCTCAGGTTGAGAAAGAAACAGGGTTCCCTGGGCCCATTAGACTGTTTGCAGGGCATCACTGCTTCCCCCTGACACCTCACAACTAGCAAAAATTGTCTTTGTCTTTGGAAATTATAGAGGGATTTGGGTATCCAGATTGTGCAGATGCAAACTTAGGCTGTCTTGATGCAAACTTAGAACCACAGAAATGCTTTTAAAATGCCTGTTTTAAGATGGAATTGTTGTTTTTATAATTTGATTTTAGTGCTAAATAAATGATTGGCTTTGTACATGAATATGTTCTGTACAAGTGCTCTTTCACTAGTACTACAGATAATCAAAGCTATCAGAATTGTGTCTTTGATCATATTTGACGGTAATACACAAATCCATGTTTTAGCAGCTGCTCTTTTGCTTGTGTGGTACACATAAATAGG